TCCTGCCGACTCTGGCCGCTCTGCCTCATTCTCTTCCAAGAAGTTTCCATTCGTTTTATTTTTTTTTCCCCAGCCCGAGGTCCTCAGTAGACTCCAGCGTGGATTTTAATTGCCTCAATCAGCAGTCATTCTCCCCAGCCGTCACTCAGAGCCTGGACGGTGGGTCCCGCGATCTAGCCCTTGGCTACGCAGGAACGGTGCGCCCCCGGGTACGGCGCGGTTCAGCAGGCAGGCGTCAGGTTCTACCAAGGCGCTGAAATGAGCCCATCAGCGGGTAGGAGCCCTTCCCCCGCCGTCCCCTCCCCAGGCTCGTGAACGGCGCCTGATGCCCGCCCGGGGCGCGAGCTCTCGAGGTCGCAGTGACCTCAGCACCTGCTTGGAGGAAAACGGCGCGGGAACCCCGCTTCCTTCCCCTCAGCTGGAGCCAGACCTCAAACAAAACCCCAATCGATGCACACAGAAAACTCCTCTGGGCCACGCTTCCCGCCTCGCCGAGGTCTCCCCAGTCTGCCCCTCGCTGACGCTGGCGCGCAGCGGCTGTGGCAGCACCCGGGACAGCGGCCGCCCGCACTTCCCGCCTCTGGCTCGCCCGAGGACGCGCTGGCACGCCTCCCACCCCCTCACTCTGACTCCAGCTGGCGTGCATGGTCTGCCTCGCATCCTCACGACTCAGCTCCCTCCCTCTCTCGTGTTTTTTTCCTCCGCCGCCCCCTCATTCATCCCCACTGGGCTCCCTTTCCCTCAAATGCTCTGGGGCTCTCCGCGCTTTCCTGAGTCCGGGCTCCGAGGACCCTTAGGTAGTCCCGGTCTCTTTTAAAGCTCCCCGGCTTCCAAAGGGTTGCCACGTCCCTAAACCCTGTCTCCAGCTCGCATACACACACGCACAGACACGCACGTTTTCTGTTCCTGCGTGACACCCGCCCTCGCCGCTCGGCCCCGCCGGTCCCCGCGCGGTGCCCTCCTCCCGCCACACGGGCACGCACGCGCGCGCAGGGCCAAGCCCGAGGCAGCTCGCCCGCAGCTCGCACTCGCAGGCGACCTGCTCCAGTCTCCAAAGCCGATGGCATCTCCGGGCTCTGGCTTTTGGTCTTTCGGGTCGGAAGATGGCTCTGGGGATTCCGAGAATCCCGGCACAGGTAGGAAGGAGAACGGGGGCCTGCGGCGGGCGCTCGCTGTCTGCCTGCCTATTCTTCCTTGCAGCGCGAGCCTGGTGCCAAGTGGCTCAGAAGTTCACGGGCGGCATCGGAAACAAACTGTGCGGTGAGTGCCCAGGGACCGGGGCGGCCAAGGTCTGACGAGGCCCGCGTTCGGTGTCCTTACCCAGCCCTGCTCTACGGAGACGCCGAGAAGCCGGCGGAGAGCGGCGGGAGCCAACCCCCGCGGGCCGCCGCCCGGAAGGCCGCCTGCGCCTGCGACCAGAAGCCCTGCAGCTGCTCCAAAGTGGATGTCAACTACGCGTTTCTCCATGCAACAGGTAAAGACTCAGCGGGGAGCCCCGGGGCGCCCTTAAAATGTGGCATTTTAATTTCATTCTTTAGACCTGCTGCCGGCGTGTGATGGAGAAAGGCCCACTTTGGCGTTTCTGCAAGATGTTATGAACATTTTACTTCAGTATGTGGTGAAAAGTTTCGATAGATCAACCAAAGTGATTGATTTCCATTATCCTAATGAGCTTCTCCAAGAATATAATTGGGAATTGGCAGACCAACCACAAAATTTGGAGGAAATTTTGATGCATTGCCAAACAACTCTAAAATATGCAATTAAAACAGGTATTGTCTCATCGAAAATAATAAAGCTCTTTCAATCCTGATTCTGGTATTCCATTTTATTCAGGGCATCCTAGATACTTCAATCAACTTTCTACTGGTTTGGATATGGTTGGATTAGCAGCAGACTGGCTGACATCAACAGCAAATACTAACATGTAAGTAGCCAAATGTGTTTTTATGTAATTTAAGAGGTAAAATGTGGCCATTACTACATTTCAGGTTCACCTATGAAATTGCTCCAGTATTTGTGCTTTTGGAATATGTCACACTAAAGAAAATGAGAGAAATCATTGGCTGGCCAGGGGGCTCTGGCGATGGGATATTTTCTCCCGGTACATGATATTTCAACTTTCTTTGTGTTTTTATAAAGTAACTGCGTGTTGCTGTGCACTTTAGGTGGCGCCATATCTAACATGTATGCCATGATGATCGCACGCTTTAAGATGTTCCCAGAAGTCAAGGAGAAAGGAATGGCTGCTCTTCCCAGGCTCATTGCCTTCACGTCTGAACATGTATGTGTTTCTTTTCCTTGCAAGTTTAAGGTACTAATTGCAAATATATATATTTTTTTTACAGAGTCATTTTTCTCTCAAGAAGGGAGCTGCAGCCTTAGGGATTGGAACAGACAGCGTGATTCTGATTAAATGTGATGAGAGGTGAGCACGCATCGGCAACTCTTGTTGGTTAGCAAAGCAAATCTATATTTCTTTTTCCTTCCAGAGGGAAAATGATTCCATCTGATCTTGAAAGAAGGATTCTTGAAGCCAAACAGAAAGTAAGTTTCTGCCGGGAGCTTTATCCAGCCCATTCCATGATTTGGGGCTTTCTCGTTCGCACAGGGGTTTGTTCCTTTCCTCGTGAGTGCCACAGCTGGAACCACCGTGTACGGAGCATTTGACCCCCTCTTAGCTGTCGCTGACATTTGCAAAAAGTATAAGATCTGGATGCATGTGGATGTAAGTATCCCTTAGGGACTGGCCACTAAAACGCTACCATTTTCCTCATATGATTTTTTTTCAGGCAGCTTGGGGTGGGGGATTACTGATGTCCCGAAAACACAAGTGGAAACTGAGTGGCGTGGAGAGGTATGTTGCATTTTTCTTATTAACAACATAAATGCCACCCGCTTATGTGATTTCTTTATTTTAGGGCCAACTCTGTGACGTGGAATCCACACAAGATGATGGGAGTCCCTTTGCAGTGCTCTGCTCTCCTGGTTAGAGAAGAGGTATGTCTCTCTTGACTCTGTGTCCCAGTCCGGAATTTCCTAAATTTTCTCTTCTCTCTTGTAGGGATTGATGCAGAATTGCAACCAAATGCATGCCTCCTACCTCTTTCAGCAAGATAAACATTATGACCTGTCCTATGACACTGGAGACAAGGCCTTACAGTGCGGACGCCACGTTGATGTTTTTAAACTATGGCTGATGTGGAGGGCAAAGGTGAGTATGTATGGACCAGCTAAATGTCAACTTGCTTAATGAGCTGTGTCCTTCTCTTACCTAGGGGACTACCGGGTTTGAAGCGCATGTTGATAAATGTTTGGAGTTGGCAGAGTATTTATACAACATCATAAAAAACCGAGAAGGATATGAGATGGTGTTTGATGGGAAGGTATGTATTTGGATTTCTACAATCTCAGAAAGGCCAAATGTGAATCTTCCTTTCCTCTTTGTAGCCTCAGCACACAAATGTCTGCTTCTGGTACATTCCTCCAAGCTTGCGTACTCTGGAAGACAATGAAGAGAGAATGAGTCGCCTCTCGAAGGTCAGTGCTCCAAGCTCCTCTGATACATGTGTAAGTCACCATGCTGATATGGTCTGTCCCACAGGTGGCTCCAGTGATTAAAGCCAGAATGATGGAGTATGGAACCACAATGGTCAGCTACCAACCCTTGGGAGACAAGGTCAATTTCTTCCGCATGGTCATCTCAAACCCAGCGGCAACTCACCAAGACATTGACTTCCTGATTGAAGAAATAGAACGCCTTGGACAAGATTTATAATAACCTTGCTCACCAAGCTGTTCCACTTCTCTAGGTAGACAATTAAGTTGTCACAAACTGTGTGAATGTATTTGTAGTTTGTTCCAAAGTAAATCTATTTCTATATTGTGGTGTCAAAGTAGAGTTTAAAAATTAAACAAAAAAGACATTGCTCCTTTTAAAAGTCCTTTCTTAAGTTTAGAATACCTCTCTAAGAATTCGTGACAAAAGGCTATGTTCTAATCAATAAGGAAAAGCTTAAAATTGTTATAAATACTTCCCTTACTTTTAATATAGTGTGCAAAGCAAACTTTATTTTCACTTCAGACTAGTAGGACTGAATAGTGCCAAATTGCCCCTGAATCATAAAAGGTTCTTTGGGGTGCAGTAAAAAGGACAAAGTAAATATAAAATATATGTTGACAATAAAAACTCTTGCCTTTTTCATAGTATTAGAAAAAAATTTCTAATTTACCTATAGCAACATTTCAAATGTATTTAAATACATATAATTTTACAAAAGGAAAATATATATATTAAAAAAGATATCCTATTTTGTAACATATAGATTTTTATTTTATATAGGTTATACAAACTGCGGGGGCAGATATAAAATCTAAGCCAGATTTTTTTTTCCTTTCTCTTAATGGAGGCACAATAAAACACTTAGCAAAGTTATTTTGAAACATTGACCCACGAAATTCTTAAAAGGTATTATTGCTTCTTTCTATACATGTTATGGCTTATCACATCTCTAAAGTTAGTATTTCAAGACAAACACAAAAGAATACTGCGAGTTCTTTAAAATAATTGATCCCATTGGCAGTAAGATTCTCTTCCCCTTTAAGTTTTCCACCCATTTTACTCTTAGCGGACTCACTCTGCAAGCGTGACAAACCAGGCTTCATCTCAGATTAAATTAGGGTAATTGTCTCTATTCTGCTTTCCAGTTCGGCCTGTTTTGAACAGAAGGTTGATGCTAGTTCTTGAGGCATCTTCCAAATAGTATTCTTTTATTAGGTCATTTGAATTAATTAGAGAAAGTAAAAATAAAACCTTATCAGCCTGAGCAAAGAGGAATGAAGCACACTCCCAGAATGTGGTGAGCCCAGAAAATTAAAGTTGGCCTTGGGAGAAGAGATCTCTGTGGGACAATAATGACATCATCCTGGCGCCATATTGCCACTGTCCAGGAAAGAGAAATTTACCTCCAGGCCAGTTGCGCATTTCCATCCCCTCCCCATTCCTCCCCACAAAGTCTCTCCCACTAGACTCCCTACCACTGGGACCCAAAATAGTTACTTTATATTCCATGGGTGGTTGTTTTTCTTCCATGAAATGAGCCTCTCACCCTAGATTTTGAGGCATTATCTTAAGATTTTCCTTTATCCATCTCCCATCGAGATCCAAAGTGACCAGAATATGCAGAAATAATAAGATCCTTAGAATTCAAAATAGTATTTTTAAAACATCCTTCTTTCCCTGTGAACCTGATAGAAAAACATGAGCTAACAAAAGCTTCCATAGATATTTATGGGGTCACACATCGTCAGATTCCAAGTGCTGATTGGAGAACAATAGATTGATATGCAGACTGCAAATGCAAATTTAGGAACATTCTCCATTTCTGAATGGACCAGGTAGTTCAGTACTCAGACTGCAGGTATACAAGGGAAGAGAGAAGGCCCTGCCCTTCAACGGGTAGAAATGCCCTACAATATAACATAGAGAAATGCCCTATAATATAACCACAGGATCCAGCCATCTGAAATTTTCATAAGCTTCCCCCTACATTATTTCTCCTAGGCTATATGCAAAAACAGTGATAACTTGATATGAACATGGCTTTGGGCCCTTTCTGTCTAGAAAAACAAATGGGTTCACTATGACAATCAGAAATAAACTCTTTCATCTGTCCCGCAGAATTTCATGAAGGAGTAACCTTCCATTCTAGGCTTTGTCTAATGGCCAAGCATTAGACAAAGCATTAGAAAGCAGTTCCTTTCTCAAAACTGCCTGCTGAGAATAAGCACATAGCTGCCCGACTATCCGGAGCCTCAGGCCCAAAGGTTCCACTTCAGAGACAGAGATGCTAATTGATCCAACCTGCTGTCCTTCGTGGAGAAGACAGTGGGGCCCAGTGCCCTGGTGAACCAACCCTGCTGTACTCCAGGATGCTTTATCTTTTGAGTTACAGATCCTAGATTATAAACTGCTGCTTTTTAGGTTAATGAGATGGTAAAATTTTAAAGGACAATTTGTGCCTATATATGAAATTCCAGCAAAACAATTCTAGCAACAACAATAGCTCTTCTTCCCCGCTCCCCTACCCCTTCCCAGTACTCCTTCAAATTGGCTGAGAGCCTTGCTCAGGCCTGTGCAGGGAAATCCTTACCAACTGTAGCCCAAAGAAGGAAGCAAATAAAAGCCTAGTAGGTCCCAGTAGTTTAATAAATCATCTTGAAAGGAGATGTGGAATCAGGTCAGAAGAGAGTAAGGGAGGAAGGGAGGGAGGGAGGGAGGGAGGGAAGGAGGGAGGGAGGAAGGAAATGAAGGGAGGGAGGGAGGGAGGAAAGAAGGGAGATTATTTTTAATATTAGCCCAAATTCCCAGTGCCATGGTCTTTATGTGTGCCCATTCTTTACAAATCTTAGAAAAGTTTGGTTTTAGCTTTAATCAGAACTGACATGGCCATTTTCATTTATACAGCAATATTGTGTTTATCATTTAAAATACTTGAACAAACAAGTGTGATATGTCTTTATCTGAGACCTATACATGGTATGGACTTCATATACTGCCACAGGATGTGAGGAAAGAAAAGGAAATCAATTCTGACTGTGTTGCCTTTATTATCTGGATAATACTGTCTTGTCACCTCAGATTGGGGTTGTGCACTTTAGATCTGAACTGTACAGTGTTGCAAATCAACATGTGTTTCTGTAAAAGCTTGTACAATATATTATTGATATGTCTTTTTCTGTGTGGTAGCTGTATTGAACTTTGATATTATGAAAACTACATTTGCATCTGTTCCTGTTCTCTCTCTCTCTCTCTTTCCTAACTATATGCCCTCCACATCGGCTCTAATAGAGAACATGCCCTCAGCTAAGCCCCCTACTGAGAAACTTCCTTTGAGAATTGTGCGACTTCACAAAATGCAAGGTGAACACCACTTTGTCTCTGAGAACAGACGTTACCAATTATGGAGTGTCACCAGCTGCCAAAATCGTAGGTGTTGGCTCTGCTGGTCACTGGAGTAGTTGCTACTCTTCAGAATATGGACAAAGAAGGCACAGGTGTAAATATAGTAGCAGGATGAGGAACCTCAAACTGGGTATCATTTTGCACGTGCTCTTCTGTTCTCAAATGCTAAATGCAAACACTGTGTATTTATTAGTTAGGTGTGCCAAACTACCGTTCCCAAATTGGTGTTTCTGAATGACATCAACATTCCCCCAACATTACTCCATTACTAAAGACAGAAAAAAATAAAAACATAAAATATACAAACATGTGGCAACCTGTTCTTCCTACCAAATATAAACTTGTGTATGATCCAAGTATTTTATCTGTGTTGTCTCTCTAAACCCAAATAAATGTGTAAATGTGGACACATCTCAGCCTGTGGATAATTGTTTTGACTTTGT